GCACACCCATTGTCGGCCCAGAGGCTTGGCCGCTGAGCGCCCCCTGGATGGCGTGGTCTGACCGTCCTTCTCCTTGACTCACCTCCAGCCCCGAGGGCCGGGCTCCACGGCGGCGGAGAGGGCGTCGCCCGCACGGCCCCGGCTGTGCCACCGCCCCGGACTGTTCCCGCGCAGCGAGGTCCCTTCCCCGGGGCCCCCGGGTGGGGCCGGTCGAGCCGGGTGCGCTATCCCTTTAAGCCCGGGCGAGATGAGAGCTGTCAGCGGCAGCCGAGGCTAGCGCGGGACGTCGCCACCCTAGCGCCAGGCCGGAGCTAGCAGCCGCGGAGCCGCGGAGAGCGGAGGGGGCGGCGGGGCCGGGCGTGGCGGGTCCCCTCGCCGCCCACTGCGCGCTCGAACCCTGGGCCCCGCGAGCGGCGGGCGGCACCCGCTGTAATGCGGAGAATGTGAGAGGCAGCGCAGGGCGGTGGGGAGGAAGGGGCGCGGGAGAGGGCGGCGGCGAGACAGACGGAGAGCAGCGGGGAGAACGAGGACCGGGCTGGGCAGGTGGGACAAGGCAGGGAGGCGCCGGAGAGGCCGGACTGGAAGGGGGGGAGAAGGGCGGCGGCGCCGCGGAGGGGGCCGGCGCTTCCCGCGGGAGTGCGAGAAGCCCGAGTCGGCACCTGGGCCCAGGTTCGGGCTGGGAGCGCGGCCGCGGCCCGGCCAGGCAGGGTGCGGGAGCCGGGCCGCCCGCGGGGTCCCTACGGGGAGCAGCGGGGCACCTAAGGCCGGCGGGTCCCGGAGGGGCCCAGGGCCGCGCTCCGCAGGCTCCGGCCGTCCCGGCAGGGGGTCTTTGTGAGCGCTCCAGGAGGGCGAGTCGGGAGTGCGGAGCCGGGTGTGCGCGCCTGGGTGTGCGCGTGTGTGCGCGAGTGTGGGCGCCGGGCAGTGGGGGCGCGCGGTAGAGATTCTGCCGGCATCGCATCGTGGCGAGCAGGAGGCAGGAGCGGGACGCGCAGGGGAGCCGGGACCCTCCCGCGCACACGCACATGCACACGCTGCGCGCTCTCACGCGCATACACACGCCCTCCCTGCCGCGCTCGCCGCCGCGGCCACCATCGCGGAGCCGAGCCCTGCGGAGCGGGAACCGAGGCCGGAGCGGGGACCGGAGGCAGCCGAGCCGGGGGATGCCGGCCCGGAGCGGAGCCGCGCGCGGACGGCGCGCCCGGGACGGTGAGTGTGGCCGGGCCGGGACGCTGCAGCGGAGCTGACAGCCACCTCTTCTTTCTCCCCACAGCCTCCGGCACCCACAGGCCCTGAGGCTCCAGTGCCCACAGGCAGAGAGGGCGACTGAGTCCAGCCCAGGCTGAGCCCTGCCCAGCTGTACTCCCCAGACACCCACCCAACCCGAGGTAAGATGCCACTCTGGGTGGCAGGGCATGGACCTCTCACCTCTTCCCTGCTGTCTCTTTGCAGGTGTCCCACCGAGGAGGCCCTGATCTTGAGCCCGGAGCCCTGAGCCCTGAGACGATGCTTGAGTGAGTTGAGCAGCTGCTGTCTGTGTTGGTGGCCACTCACACACAGTATGTTTCCCTCCCTCAGCTGACCGTGAGACACCAGAGCCGTACCAGCCTCAAACACCTGATGTGCACAGCGTGCCAGTGGAGAGGAGCCCAGCCCCCTTCAGAGCAGCCAGGGACACCTTCCTGGAGGAAGTGGTCCCAGCACTTGTCCTGAGATGAATGGAGAGGAGGGTGGCCCTGGGCACCTGTTGGGGACAGGCAGAAAGGATATTTGGAGAATACTAAGGCCAAGGTGGAGGTATTTATGAGGAGGAAGTAGGAAATGATACATACCACTCACTCTTGCTTCTCTTCCTTTCTAGGGATCTTATGACCATGACCTGGCTACCTTGAGTCTGTGGGGCTACACAGCCTTCAGCCTGCATCTCCAGGGCTCTGACTCTATCCAGCTCCTGGACCAGCTCCCAAGTCTACTCCTGACCCCAGCCTGGGCCAAGGGGACTTCTCAAGCTTTGGGACCCAGCAGGACACAGCAGCAGTCAGGGTAGGTGGCATCCCCCCTCTACCCATTCCCTGGCCCCACTAACTTTCTTGCTCTTCCCGCACAGTGCATGCTGGGACCGCGACGGACAGGCTGCCGCACCCCAGGCCCCCAGAGGCCAGTCTGTTTGCCTCCCAACGCCATCTGACCCAGGTAGGGGAGAGTGAGGCAGTCTCACCCTGCCTCACCTCTGTCCTGTGCTTGCTCCCGGCTGCAGGTGAGCAAGAGGATGCTGGCGGGGGGCGTGAGGAGCATGCCCAGCCCCCTCCTGGCCTGCTGGCAGCCCATCCTCCTGCTGGTGCTGGGCTCAGTGCTGTCAGGCTCGGCCACGGGCTGCCCGCCCCGCTGCGAGTGCTCCGCCCAGGACCGCGCTGTGCTGTGCCACCGCAAGCGCTTTGTGGCAGTCCCCGAGGGCATCCCCACCGAGACGCGCCTGCTGGACCTAGGCAAGAACCGCATCAAAACGCTCAACCAGGACGAGTTCGCCAGCTTCCCGCACCTGGAGGAGCTGGAGCTCAACGAGAACATCGTGAGCGCCGTGGAGCCCGGCGCCTTCAACAACCTCTTCAACCTCCGGACGCTGGGTCTCCGCAGCAACCGCCTGAAGCTCATCCCGCTAGGCGTCTTCACTGGCCTCAGCAACCTGACCAAGCTGGACATCAGCGAGAACAAGATCGTTATCCTACTGGACTACATGTTTCAGGACCTGTACAACCTCAAGTCACTGGAGGTTGGCGACAATGACCTCGTCTACATCTCTCACCGCGCCTTCAGCGGCCTCAACAGCCTGGAGCAGCTGACGCTGGAGAAATGCAACCTGACCTCCATCCCCACCGAGGCGCTGTCCCACCTGCACGGCCTCATCGTCCTGAGGCTCCGGCACCTCAACATCAATGCCATCCGGGACTACTCCTTCAAGAGGCTGTACCGACTCAAGGTCTTGGAGATCTCCCACTGGCCCTACTTGGACACCATGACACCCAACTGCCTCTACGGCCTCAACCTGACGTCCCTGTCCATCACACACTGCAATCTGACCGCTGTGCCCTACCTGGCCGTCCGCCACCTAGTCTATCTCCGCTTCCTCAACCTCTCCTACAACCCCATCAGCACCATTGAGGGCTCCATGTTGCATGAGCTGCTCCGGCTGCAGGAGATCCAGCTGGTGGGCGGGCAGCTGGCCGTGGTGGAGCCCTATGCCTTCCGCGGCCTCAACTACCTGCGCGTGCTCAATGTCTCTGGCAACCAGCTGACCACACTGGAGGAATCAGTCTTCCACTCGGTGGGCAACCTGGAGACACTCATCCTGGACTCCAACCCGCTGGCCTGCGACTGTCGGCTCCTGTGGGTGTTCCGGCGCCGCTGGCGGCTCAACTTCAACCGGCAGCAGCCCACGTGCGCCACGCCCGAGTTTGTCCAGGGCAAGGAGTTCAAGGACTTCCCTGATGTGCTACTGCCCAACTACTTCACCTGCCGCCGCGCCCGCATCCGGGACCGCAAGGCCCAGCAGGTGTTTGTGGACGAGGGCCACACGGTGCAGTTTGTGTGCCGGGCCGATGGCGACCCGCCGCCCGCCATCCTCTGGCTCTCACCCCGAAAGCACCTGGTCTCAGCCAAGAGCAATGGGCGGCTCACAGTCTTCCCTGATGGCACGCTGGAGGTGCGCTACGCCCAGGTACAGGACAACGGCACGTACCTGTGCATCGCGGCCAACGCGGGCGGCAACGACTCCATGCCCGCCCACCTGCATGTGCGCAGCTACTCGCCCGACTGGCCCCATCAGCCCAACAAGACCTTCGCTTTCATCTCCAACCAGCCGGGCGAGGGAGAGGCCAACAGCACCCGCGCCACTGTGCCTTTCCCCTTCGACATCAAGACCCTCATCATCGCCACCACCATGGGCTTCATCTCTTTCCTGGGCGTCGTCCTCTTCTGCCTGGTGCTGCTGTTTCTCTGGAGCCGGGGCAAGGGCAACACAAAGCACAACATCGAGATCGAGTATGTGCCCCGAAAGTCGGACGCAGGCATCAGCTCCGCCGACGCGCCCCGCAAGTTCAACATGAAGATGATATGAGGCCGGGGCGGGGGGCAGGGACCCCCGGGCGGCCGGGCAGGGGAAGGGGCCTGGCCGCCACCTGCTCACTCTCCAGTCCTTCCCACCTCCTCCCTACCCTTCTACACACGTTCTCTTTCTCCCTCCCGCCTCCGTCCCCTGCTGCCCCCCGCCAGCCCTCACCACCTGCCCTCCTTCTACCAGGACCTCAGAAGCCCAGACCTGGGGACCCCACCTACACAGGGGCATTGACAGACTGGAGTTGAAAGCCGACGAACCGACACGCGGCAGAGTCAATAATTCAATAAAAAAGTTACGAACTTTCTCTGTAACTTGGGTTTCAATAATTATGGATTTTTATGAAAACTTGAAATAATAAAAAGAGAAAAAAACTATTTCCTATAGCTAGTCGGAATGCAAACTTTTGACGTCCTGATTGCTCCAGGGCCCTCTTCCAACTCAGTTTCTTGTTTTTCTCTTCCTCCTCCTCCTCTTCTTCCTCCTTTCTCTTCTCTTCCCCAGTGGGGAGGGATCACTCAGGAAAACAGGAAAGGAGGTTCCAGCCCCACCCACCTGCCCACCCCGCCCCAGGCACCATCAGGAGCAGGCTAGGGGGCAGGCCTGGGCCCAGCTCCGGGCTGGCTTTTTGCAGGGCGCAGGTGGAGGGGACAGGTCTGCCGATGGGGGTGGGAGCCTGTCTGCTGGGCTGCCAGGCGGCACCACTGCAAGGGGTGGGAGCCTGGCTTGGGTGTGGCTGAGACTCTGGACAGAGGCTGGGGTCCTCCTGGGGGACAGCACAGTCAGTGGAGAGAGCCAGGGGCTGGAGGTGGGGCCCACCCCAGCCTCTGGTCCCAGCTCTGCTGCTCACTTGCTGTGTGGCCTCAAGCAGGTCACTGGCCTCTCTGGGCCTCAGTCTCCACATCTGTACAAATGGGAACATTACCCCCTGCCCTGCCTACCTCACAGGGCTGTTGTGAGGAATTGATGAGATGATGTATGTGAAACACTTTGTAACCTGTAAAGCGCTGTGCACACGTGTGGGTGACTGTTCTCATTATGGTCATTATTAT